GACAGAGTCTTGTTCTGTTGCCTGGTCTGGAGTGCAGTGGCACAATCTCAGCTCACTGCAACCTCCGCCTCCCAGGTTCAAGCGATTCTCCTGCCTCAGCTTCCTGAGTAGCTGGGATTACACGCGTATGCCACCATGCCCAGCTAATTTTTGTATTTTTAGTAGAGATGGGGTTTTACCGTGTTGGCCAGGCTGGTCTCGAACTCCTGACCTCAAATGATCCACCTGCCTTGACCTCCCAAAGTGCTGGGATTACAGGTGTGAGCCACCTCGCCCGGTTAATGCTTTTTTAAAACCAACAATTGGTGACCTAAATTCTCACTGGCCTTAGCCCTCCATGCCCCTGGTGCTGTCACTAGAAAACTCTCTGGAGCTGAGCACAGGGTTACCTCTGTCCCTCCCGAAAGAACAGGGAATAGAAAAGGAGAGGATTTCTATTCTGCTTTGTGGGCCGTCAGCATGAAATTGCACATTCTGCCCAGGCAGGGCTTTGCAGTTCATGTATTAACTTGCGTCGCTTTCACAGACAATCCCAGGGCTTAATTAAATTGCTAAATTTAGTTTTTTATGTATTTATTTGAGAGACTGAGTCTCTGTCGCCCAAGCTGGAGTGCAGTGGCCGTCATAACTCAGTGTAAACTCGAACTCCTGGGCTCAAGCGATCCTCCCGCCTCAGTCTTCGGGGTAGCCGGGACTACAGGTGCCCGACCGCACGGTCGGCTTAAGATTAACTTTAATAGCAGGAATTTTCCTGGATCTAATCATTAGCCGACTTTGCTCAGTCCCGGCAAGAGTACAGTTCCGAGACAGCTGAGTTGCTCCAGTCTCCTTGACAGGTCTCCCCGGCAAAACCCGGAAAACAGAGGCACTGGAAGCGAGGCGGAGGGAAGCGCAAGCCCCACTCCGCCCCGCCCCCGCCCCCGCCCCCGCCCCCGCCCCCGCCCCCGCCCCCGCCCCCGCCCCCGCCCCCGCCCCCGCCCCCGCCCCCGCCCCCGCCCCGCTCGGACCCCTCCGCTGCGCGCGCAGTTTCCCACAAACCCGGAAGCGGATCGCGTGGAGTGAAGGTCACGCCGCGGCGCGTGAGTTTCCCTTTGTGTAAATTAATCTGCGCTAAGCCCTAAACAGCATATTTTTGACATTTAGGATTGACTTCTAAAGAGTCATGCTGTGTGATGAAAAAGCCCAGAAGAGAAGGAAGAGGAAAGCAAAGGAGTCAGGGATGGCTCTTCCTCAGGTGAGATGATATTCTCGGTGGATTGTTCTGTCATCCTGTTGGTGAAATGTGGTTTTCATTTTAGGGACACTTAACATTCAGGGACGTGGCCATAGAATTCTCTCAGGCGGAGTGGAAATGCCTGGACCCTGCACAGAGGGCTTTATACAAGGATGTGATGTTGGAGAACTACAGGAACCTGGTCTCCCTGGGTGAGGATCATGCCCCTGCAGAAGCCGGGATCCAGCACATTTTGATTTTTTTTTTTACAAACAGGAATCTCTCTTCCTGACCTGAATATTAACTCCATGTTGGAGCAAAGGAGGGAGCCCTGGTCTGGTGAGAGTGAAGTGAAAATAGCAAAAAATTCAGATGGGAGGGAGTGCATCAAAGGTGTGAACACAGGTAAGAGCTCAGATGGGCATGGTGGAAGCCATGTCTGAATTTTACTTTTTTCTTGCTTTCCTAGGGAGCAGCTATGCATTGGGAAGCAATGCAGAAGACAAACCAATTAAAAAACAACTTGGAGTATCCTTTCACTTACATCTGTCTGAACTGGAGCTATTTCCAGATGAAAGGGTAATAAATGGATGTAATCAAGTTGAAAACTTTATCAACCACAGTTCCTCTGTTTCCTGTCTTCAAGAAATGTCTTCCAGTGTCAAAACCCCCATTTTTAATAGGAATGATTTTGATGATTCTTCATTTCTCCCACAAGAACAGAAAGTACACCTTAGAGAAAAACCTTATGAATGTAATGAGCATAGCAAAGTCTTTAGAGTATCTTCCAGCCTTACTAAACATCAAGTAATCCATACTGTAGAGAAACCTTACAAATGTAATTCATGCGGCAAGGTCTTTAGTCGCAATTCACACCTTGCAGAACATTGTAGAATTCATACTGGAGAGAAACCTTACAAATGTAATGTCTGTGGCAAGGTTTTTAGTTACAATTCAAACTTTGCACGACATCAAAGAATTCATACCAGAGAGAAGCCGTATGAATGTAATGAATGTGGTAAAGTCTTCAGTAATAATTCTTACCTTGCACGACATCAAAGAATTCATGCTGAAGAGAAACCTTACAAATGTAATGAATGTGGTAAAGGCTTCAGTCATAAGTCATCTCTAGCAAATCATTGGAGAATTTATACTGGAGAGAAGCCTTACAAATGTGATGAATGTGGCAAGGCCTTCTATAGGATTGCGCTCCTTGTACGACATCAGAAAATTCATACTGGAGAGAAACCTTACAAATGTAATGAATGTGGAAAGGTCTTTATTCAAAATTCGCACCTAGCACAACATTGGAGAATTCATACAGGAGAGAAACCTTACAAATGTAATGAATGTGGAAAAGTATTTAATCAACTTTCAAATCTTGCACGACATCGAAGAATTCATACTGGAGAGAAGCCTTACAAATGTAATGAATGTGGTAAAGCATTTAGTGAGTATTCAGGCCTTTCAGCCCATCTTGTAATCCACACTGGAGAGAAGCCTTACAAATGTAGTGAATGTGGCAAGGCATTCAGACACAAGTTATCACTAACCAATCATCAGAGAATCCATACTGGAGAAAGACCTTACAAATGTAATGAATGTGGCAAGGTCTTCAATCGAATTGCACACCTTGCACGACATCGGAAAATTCATACTGGAGAGAAACCTTACAAATGTAATGAGTGTGGCAAGGCCTTTAGTCGCATTTCATACCTAGCACAACATTGGACAATTCATATGGGATAGAAACTACAAATGCAACAAATGCGTCAAAGAATTTAGTGTGCACTCAAGCCTTACTACCCATCTTTTATTCCATACTGCAAAGAAATTTTGCAAATGTAAAGAATATGACAAGGTCTTCAAACACAAGTTTTTCTAATAACTCATTAGAGAATTTATACTGGAGAGACTTCACAATTATAATAAATGTGTGGAAAAGTCTTCAAAAAAATTTCACACCTTGCAAAAGGAGATCTAAAAAACACAATCAGAAATGACAAAGGGGACATTACCACCAACCCCACAGAAATACGAAAAACCCTCAAAGATTACTATAAACACCTGTATGCACACAAACTAGAAAACCTAGAAAAAATTAATAAATTCCTTGAAAGATATAACCCCCCAAGATTGAACCAAGAAGAAATTGCATCCCTGAACAGACCAATAATGAGTTCCAAAATTTAATCACTAATTAAAAATCTATCAAACAAAACTCTGGACCAGACAGATTTATAGTTGAAGCCTACGAGATGTATAAAGAAAAGCTGTTACCAATCTTACTGAAACTGTTCAAAAACATGGATGCAGAGGGACTCCTCCCTATCTGATTCTATGAGGCCAGCATCATTCTAATACCAAAACCTGACAGGCACAATGAAAAAAGAAAACTTCAGGCTGGTACTCCTGACGAATATAGGTGCCAAAATCCTCAGCAAAATACTAGTAAACCAAATCCATCTGCACATCAAAAAGCTAATCCAACATTATCAAGCAGGCTTTAGTGTTGGGCTGCAAGGTTGGTTCAGTATACACAAATCAATAAATGTGATTTATCACATACACAGAACTAAAAACAAAAACCACATGACCATGATCATCTCTTTAGATGCAGAAAGGTTTTTAATAAAATTCAACATCCCTTCATTTTAAAAACCCTCAACAAATTACACATTGAGGGAACATACTTCAATAAGAACCATCTATGCTGGACTCACAGCCAAATTAATACTGAACAAGCAAAAGCTGGAAGCATTCCCCTTGAGAACTGGAAAATGACAGGGATGACCACTCTCACCACTCCGATTCAACATAGTACTGGAAGTCCTAAGCTTAGTGATCAGGCAAGATAAAGATATGAAAGGCATATATAAATAGGAAGAGGGGAAGTCAGTTTCTCTTGCAGAAGATATAATTCTGTATTTAGAAAACCTGTTGTCTCTGCCCAAAGGCTCCTAGATCTGATAAACAACTTCAAAAAAGTTTCAGGATACAAAATCTGTGTACAAAAATTAGTTGCATTTCTATACACCAGTAATGTCCAAGCTATGAACCAAATCAAGAATGGAATCCCATTCACAGTAGCCACAAAAAGTATAAAATACCTAGGAATACAGCCAACCAGGTAAGTGAAAGATTTCTACAATGAGAATTACAAAGCAGTGCACAAAGAAATCAGAAACAATAAAAATTGAAAAATATCTCATGCTCATGGATAGGAAGAATCAGTATTGTTAAAATACTGCCCAAAGCAATTTACAGAGCCAATGCTATTTCTATCAAACTACCAATGGCATTTTTCACAGAATCAGAAGAAAACATTCTGAAATTTATTTGGAACCAGAAAAGCCCAACCTAAATAGCAAAAGCAATCCTAAGCAAAAAGAGCAATGTTTGAGGTATCACACTACCCAACTTTAAACCATACTACAAGGCTACAGCAACTAAAACAGCATGGTACTGGTATAAAAAAAGACACATAGATCAATGGAATAGGTAAGAGAACCCAGAAATAAAGGCATATACCTACAACCATGTGATCCTCAACAAAACTGACAAGCAATGAAGTAAGAACTTCATTCAATAAGTGGTGCTGGCATAACTGGCTAGCCATATGCAGGATATTGAAACTGGACCCCTATCCTTCACGATATACAAAAATCAACTCAAGATGGATTAAAGACTTAAATATAAAACCTAAAAGTATTAAATTCCTAGAAGAAAACCCAGGAAATGCCATTCTGGACATAAGTGCTGGAAAAGACTTAATGATGAACACCCCAAAGCAATTGCAACAAAAACAAAAATTGACAAGTGGGACCTAATTAAACTAAATAACTTCTGCACAGCAAAAGAAGCTATTTGCAGACTACAGAATGGGAGAAAATGTTTACAAACTGCATCTGACAAAGATCTAATCCAGAATCTATAAAGAACTCAAACAAATCAACAATGAGAAAAACAACCCCATTAAAAACTGGGCAAAGGCCATGAATAGACCTTTCTCAAAAGAATACATACATGTGGCAATAAGCATATGAAAAAAATGGTTAATATCGCTAATCATTAAGGAAATGCAATCAAAGCCACAATGAGATACCATCTCAGACCTGTCTGAATGGGTATTATCAGAATGGGTATTATTAAAAAATCAAAACATAGATGCTAGTGAGGCTGCAGAGAAAAGCAAATACTTATACACTGCTGGTGGGAATGTAAATTAATTCAGCCATTGTGGAAAGCACTGCAGCGATTTCTCAAAGACATAAAAGAACATAGCATTCAACCCAGCATCCCATTACTGGGTGTATACCTAAAGGAATATAATCATTCCACCATAAAGACAAACACTTGTATGTTCATTGCAGCACTATTCTCAATAGCAAAGATGTGGAATCAACGTAAATGCCCATCAGCAGTAGACCAGATAAAGAAAATTTGGTACATATACACCATGGAATACTATGCAGCCATAAAAAAGAACAAGACTGTGTCCTTTACAGCAACATAGATGGAGCTGAGGCTCTTATCCTAAGTGAATTAATGCAGGAACAGAAAATGAAATATCCCATGTTCTCACTTATAAGTGGGAGCTAAACATTGATTACACATGGACTCAAAGAAGGGAACAGTAGACACGGGCTTATGGGTGGAGGTTGGGAAGAGGATGAAGATTGAATAACTGCCTGTTGGGTACTATGCTGATTACCTGGGGACAAAATTAACTGTACACCAAACTCCTGCAACATGCAGTTGACCCATGTACACATACTCCTTGAACCTAAAATAAAACATGAAAAAAAGCAAATTTCACACCTTGTAAAACATCAAGGAATTTAT